TTGAGACAGCGTCTCATTCTGTCGCCCAGGCTGGAGTACAGTGGCGCGATCTCGGCTCACTGCATCCTTGACCTCTCAGCCTCAAGTGATCCTCCCACCTTAGCCTCCCGAGCAGCTGGGATCACAGCGTGCGCCACCACGCCCAGTTAATTTTTTTATTTTTTGTAGAGATAGGCTTTCACCACATCGCTCAGGCTGGTCTCAAACTCCTGGGCTCAAGAGATCCTCCCCCTTCGGCCTCCCAAAGTGTTAGGAATACGCGCGTGAGCCACCGCGCCCGGCCCGATTTTTCCTTTTTTGAGTATCACTTCCTTACTTTTCAGCCTCAGCCTTGTTTTTCAAGGTGCTTTACCACCACCTGGCACAATCCACACTTTCTATTTATCCCTCCCCGTTAAAGTGCCGGGACCTGGAGGGTGGGTCTTGGCAGTATTTTTGAGCGCGGTGGGCACACAAGGGGACGCTCAGTTGATATCCAGAGAATGATGAGCCCGGCGGGTGTTGAGGCCGACTGGAGAGAGGTTGGTCGGCAGGGTTCTGGGAAGGCGGTGCTCGGCCTCCGTGTGACCGCAGGCTCCTCGCCCGCGTCCTCGAGGGTCCCAGGGATGCAGGACCTGCCGCAGCTTCCGCAGCCACACCCACGCTCAGAGACGGCTTCCAGCGTCCTCGCCGCGGCAACGCACCGGACTGCAAATGTCACCAGCGCAGCGGGGATTCCCGGGGGAAGTCCAGCGCGCTCCCTGCCCTGGGGACCAGAGGACGAGCGGAGGAAGTGTCTTGGGCGGCAAACATCCCACTCCCCGCGCCGGTCCGCGCAGCCCGCGGGAACGCCCCTGGGCTTGCGGGAGGGGCTGGAGCGCGTCCCCGGCTCCGGGCGGTCCCGAGCGCATGGACTCTGGGTGGGGCGGGAACCCGCGCTCTGTGAGCCGGCTGCCGCCGCGCCCCAGCGCTGTCATCCCGGGGCGGGGCCTGGTCCCCAGCTGTGGTCGCTTCCTAAGCGGCGGGGGCTGAGCCGGCGGCGCCCAGATGCGGCCGCGGCGGCGCGGAGCTCGGGCGGCCGTGGAGGAACTCAGCCTCGGCCGCAGGAGGCGCCGGGAGCGGAGCCGCCGGGAGTCGCGCAACAGGTTTCCTTCTCCATCGCTGCGCCCACAGGGGACGCGCGCCCTGCCGGGAGAGGGGCTTCTCGGTTCGCACTCTCGCTCCCAGTCCAGGTTTGTTTTTCTCTTCCTGAGCCCCCATTTCTTGTTTTTTTATTATCACCTCTTCACTTCCTAGTAGGGTGACTGTGTCAAAAACACCAGAATGGGTACTTCTTGACTTGAACTTGGCGGTGTCACTCAGTAGCCAGGAAAGACGGAGAAATTGATAGAGCCTTCGAGGAGTCCCTTCGAAGCCCACGTAAGACTTTGTTTTAGAAACATGGAGAGAAGCCGTCCTGAGAGGGAATTCTGCCTTTTTCTAGACTCCGCTGACACCAGCTGAGATCTGTATTACTTCCTGTGGTTCTCACGCACTTGTTTCAGCCGTTTCTCAGCAGAGGGAGGAGCTGTTATTTACAGGTATCCAAAAATGAGTCACAGGGCTGCTCTCTATGTTAAAAAAAACTTCATTGATGTCTTCCAGCTTACTGACTCTGAAGGTATATTTTTTGCATATGTAAGGAGGTCATACATCATTTTTTCTCTCATCTGATATACGGAATCCTTCAAAGTCACCACGTTGTTCATCATCATCACTGAACCCACCAGAGCTTGTGCCAGGTATGCACAACTGTATCTTTAGTCATGTGTTCGAGAAATTTAACTTCATTATCTCTACTTGCAGGCAAAATGAAAGACCGGCTAGCAGAACTTCTGGACTTGTCCAAGCAATATGACCAGCAGTTCCCAGACGGGGACGATGAGTTTGACTCGCCCCACGAGGACATCGTGTTCGAGACGGACCACATCCTGGAGTCCCTGTACCGAGACATCCGGGACATTCAGGATGAAAACCAGCTGCTGGTGGCCGACGTGAAGCGGCTGGGAAAGCAGAACGCCCGCTTCCTCACGTCCATGCGGCGCCTCAGCAGCATCAAGCGCGACACCAACTCCATCGCCAAGGCCATCAAGGCCCGGGGCGAGGTCATCCACTGCAAGCTGCGCGCCATGAAGGAGCTGAGCGAGGCGGCTGAGGCCCAGCACGGCCCGCACTCGGCAGTGGCGCGCATTTCGCGGGCGCAGTACAACGCGCTCACCCTCACCTTCCAGCGCGCCATGCACGACTACAACCAGGCCGAGATGAAGCAGCGCGACAACTGCAAGATCCGCATCCAGCGCCAGCTGGAGATCATGGGCAAGGAAGTCTCGGGCGACCAGATCGAGGACATGTTCGAGCAGGGTAAGTGGGACGTGTTTTCCGAGAACTTGCTGGCCGACGTGAAGGGCGCGCGGGCCGCCCTCAACGAGATCGAGAGCCGCCACCGCGAACTGCTGCGCCTGGAGAGCCGCATCCGCGACGTACACGAGCTCTTCTTGCAGATGGCGGTGCTGGTGGAGAAGCAGGCCGACACCCTGAACGTCATCGAGCTCAACGTACAAAAGACGGTCGACTACACCGGCCAGGCCAAGGCGCAGGTGCGGAAGGCCGTGCAGTACGAGGAGAAGAACCCCTGCCGGACCCTCTGCTGCTTCTGCTGTCCCTGCCTCAAGTAGCAGGCCGGCCCGGGCCGCCACCGCCCATCCCAGACCATGGAGCGCGCTGGGAAGGACGCACCAAAGCCGGGAGCTCTGCCCTGCAGGGAGTTGCCCCAACCCTTTCCGGAACTCAGTCTTTAGAAAAGAAACGCCAGGTTCAAGAATTGCAAACCAGCCTGTGCTTGGAAAGATGGTTAGTTGATACCGTCCGATGATTCTTCAGTAAAGATAGATTCCCACAAAGTTGTGCAATGTCATTATATGACACCTTGCACTCTTACCGTCTTGACAGAAGCCAAGTAAGGAACTGAAGTTGTATCTGACTGTAGGGTGAATGTCTGAGGCCTGCCTCCTAATAAAGACTCAAGGAGGAAGTCAATTGGGCATCTGCTAATAGAATGAACTCATGATGGAAACTTCAGTTCATTTACTTTGTCCTGAAAATTCCCTGGTTCTGTTCCATTTTGAGCGAAATTGGCCTTGGGAAAAACCACGTTCTTCCTTTCCGATTCTTCATCCGGTCTACGCTATGCAATTCCTCCCCAAATATAGATCTTATTTCTGCTCATTTCCCCTACTTATTAAAATCACACCAAACACTTACTATTTTCTTATCTCTTTCACTTTTTAAATATCTTTCACCAGGTTATATTTTGGTATTATTTTTCCAAACATTTTTAAGCACTGAATATCGAACAAGCACTCAAATTGAAGTATCAGTCATGTTTTGTGTATTTTTCGCTGATAAAAATTATTTAACATTTATATTTTTACTTGATTACATATGCACATGTATGTAAATGTAAAATACTAATATTCACTAATATATGTACATAATGATCAATTGGTTTAACTTCTTTTATGTAAGTATGGTATATAAATTTCAAGACGAACACTTTTCTGGCTCTTGGTATTGGTTTGCTTGTTTTGAGTTTGTTTCACTCCAGTTTGCCCCTTCCTAGTCCAGTTTGGGTCAAACTTCATGTTAAACAACTCTGCATTGGTTATGGCGGTAGACATATGGCGGTAGAAAATGTATACGGAGCTAGAGACAACTAACATTCTTGGAAATACTGCTTTTGTTTTACTGTGGACCATTCCTTCCATGCATTGAAATGGAGAAATTCAAAGTAAAAGAATTCTGTTTTTCAAGCAAGCTTAATAAACATTACATTATACACATATTTTTATACATTTCTGGCTTGACCATTTAGTTTACTTTCTCAATTATTGTTAAAATTTTTCTTTTTCCTTTTTTTTTTTTTTTTTTTGAGATGGAGTCTCACTGTGTTGCCCAGGCTGGAGTGCAGTGGCAGGATCTTGGCTCATTGCAACCTCTGTCTCCCAGGTTCGAGCGATTCTCCTGACTCAGCCTCCTGAGAAGTTGGGACTCTGGGCGCGTGCCACAATGTCTGGCTAATTTTTTATGTTTTTAGTAAAGACGGTGTTTCACCGTGTTAGCCAGGATGGTCTTGATCTCCTGACCTCGTGATCCGCCCGCCTCAGCCTCCCATAGTGCTGGGATTACAGGTGTGAGCCACCATGCCTGGCCTTTTTTCCCCCCTTTTGAGACAGGGTCTCCCTTTGTCACCCAGGCTGAAGTGCAGTGGCATAATCATGGCTTACTGCAGCCTTAAACTCCCAGGCTCAAGTGATCCTCCCACCTCAGCCTACAAATAGCTGAGACTACAGATATGTGCCACCATGCCCGGCTAATTTTTGTATTTTCTGTAGAGACAGGGTTTGCCATGTGGCCCAGGCTGGTCTCAAACTTGTGAGCTTGAGCAATCCGCCCACCTTGGCCTCCCAAAGTGCTGAGATTACAGGCCTGAGCCACTGACCCTGGCCAAATTTTTTTTCTACTAGCTACTGAGGCTGCCACATCTGGATGGAACTGAGTGGAGGGGGAAAAGAATGAAAAACTCAAAAGAATTCCCATGAGGGTGTCTTGCTTTCTCTCCTGAGTTACAATACTTTAGCAAAATCATGAGGCTTTAGAGATATGGTGTAGTCTGCAAACTTCTTAATGCCCTTACCCACATTTACCATGTTTCCTGGCCTTCCTCTGTGTCAACTCTTAGCTCTTCCTAATCATTATTTAATACATGAGTGAGTTTAGTAGTGATCATATTTCTCAGGTCCTTTAGAAGCTGGAATTTTAAAAGAATTAGAAGGAGGAGTATGTGAATTCTTTGGAGCTCACTGCCTGACTTGCTTATGACCAGGAAAATCTATCCCCTGTATCTAATTTTAATTTCATGGTTAAATTTGAGAATTGTGGAAACCAAGTTCCACAAGGCTATTCTCATATTTCTCCCAATTTCTTTTTCAGCCAACTCCAAGGATATGTATCACCTTTGACTTAATTTGCTTTCTCTAAGGGAAAGGGGAAAAAATGTTCACATAGCTCCACTGCAATGTTTTTTATAATAGAGGAGAGATATTGTAAATAGAGACTGCCAGCCAGTTTCCACAAAAAAACGAAGAGTTCATAAATTTGACATGTTTGAACCCATAAAGCATTTTCTTTGCTTGGAACCATTATAAAAGTAAGTGAGTTTTCAGGCTCTATATACATTTTAATTCCTCACGTTTTATATTGGAGAGTTCGGTACAGACTGTCCATTACTGCACCAAAAGAATGAGTGAACTGTTACCTATAGGGAAAGAACACTTCTTCTTCCTGCTGTTTGGGAACCATCTCAGTGTGGCGTAATGGTTAGGAGTACAGATTCCAGATCCTGTTTCTTAGATTTAAATCTTGACTCTGCCACATACTAGCTGTCTGACTGAACCTTGGTTTTTCTGTGCTTCAGTTTCCTCATCTGTAAAACGGAGATAACAGTACTTACCTCATAGAGCTGTTGTGAAAAGTGATGACTGAATATGTAAAAGCACCTAGAACAGTGCCTGGCACATGCTAAGTGCTTTGTTCATTATTGTTGTTATTATGTAATTTTCTCTCAGACTGAGAGCACTGTTAGTGACCCAAGTAAATTTATAGTTTTTAAGTACAGAGGAAAAATAAAGCCTATTTTTTGTTAACAGTCTTAATAAATAATAAAATGGAATAAAGAAACCAAGACCCCATCTTCTGTGAATATTAGGGCTTTTTTTTTTTTGACAGTCATAAAGATGTTTTCACTATGGCATTTCTATCCCTGTGTATATCCAAACATGTCCTGAAGAAGAAATGAGATGTTCCACCAAAAACACGTAAGCAGGAAGCAGCTGTTCTGCTCAGCTTGGCAGGTGTTCTTTCCTAATTCTTCCCAAGCTGTGAGTCAGAAAGTCCTGGAAGGAGTTGTAGGAAGTTGTAGAGGCTGGGTCACTGACCTAAGAGAAGGCATCATTTGGCCCACTGCACGTCCTGGCCTATTCACCAAAGCCCTTCCTGGCTCTGACTGCCACACCAGGCAGTGGGTGAAATGCTGGCTTTTTCCTTAAGAAATTGTGTTCTAGTGCCACCAAGAGATGCTGTAGAGCTGGCTTTACCAATCTCATGATGCTTGCTTGGCAACTCTGAAAGGTGACTTTGGCCAAGAAGACCTTGTGGCAATTCTGCAAATTTTATACACTCATATCTTTTAGGGTACAAAATGAAAGAACAAATCACAAAGAACAATAGATCCTTCAGGAGCTGAAGGTAAGAATCTTTTATAGCTATTTTAACATATACAGTGACTACTTTCTACTAGCCAAATATCAAATTTTACAACTACCACCAAGCCACAGATTATAGGTGGTAACAACTCCAGAAATGTCCTAACTAGGAAAGGTGCTCATCTAGTATGCATCGGTATCCAGGATAATATGAGTTAGAATTTTAAAAATGTCAGTCATTCAAAAATATTTGAACTGTGACATCACAGAAGTAATTTTATGGCCTTTTAAGGTAACAACTTAAAAAGAGAACAGTACTCTTTTTATATCAATGCCTTTACATTTATTTAAAAACAGTCCTAATGCTTTATAGTTAAATGTCATATGCAGATATGTTCAGGCTCTAACATATAAAGTTCCTAACTTGACAGGAAACTACTGAAGATTGTGTACAGCTTAAAAAAAAAAATAGGGTAACTATAGTCTTGATTTTTATGTATAAATTCTATCATTCTATATTTTACCATCAGACATATTTCTACTCCTTTCTTTGAAGTATGCGAAGTATCTCCAACTGCAGCATGCAACTCATTCATTTGTAATCAAGACGATAGTTTGAAACACCCAATTGTAATCAGAGCAACAGTTGACTTCCTTTTGATAGCGGAGTTGAAAATCATTGCAATTAATAAAATGGGGCTATTAGAAATGGAAAACGAATAGGATCTAGAATGTAACTTCATCATATAAATGATGAGTGTCTTTGTTATCAACACGTTATTAAGAATGGGCAAGATGTCCTTATATACTAGAAGCTTTTGTAAAGTCATGTGTCTATTGATAATAAAGATTTTCGGAACTGATGTTCTGAGTGAGACTACAAAGGATGCTTTAA